TAACTGCTTTTTAACAGATCCAGCAACGCTGCTGTTTCCATTTTCTCCATCCTATTTATGCCCACATGAACTTTTTTCTTATTAGATAATTAGTAACTTGAAGGCAGAGACCTGTTTTACAGGCTGCAAACCCCAGGGACCGAGACAGCACTTAACGCCTACAAGGTCCAAACCGACGCCAACGATTAAGCGCACAAAGGAAAGGTGTAATATACATCATTTCGTTTAGTCCTCCCTGCAGCCTCATGTAGTAGTTACTATTAATCAACCCCATTTCACAGGTGATCAAAGGTAAGCTCAGAAAGGTGAAGTTGCCTGCCCAGGTCACAAGGTAGGACCAGGATTCCAAGCCTGATCGGTCTGGATACGAACGCTCTACCCACGCGGCTTTCCCCCTACACTCTCGGGATCACCACACACTTCCCCTTGGCTTTTACACCGGAGGCTCGACCTGGGTCCCGGAACCAGCGAAGCCACTGGGCAAGCCTAGAGGCCTCTACAGAGGCTAGAGACGCCTCGCCCCACCAGATGCATTAGGATGAAACGCGCCGAACCGAAGGTTTAGAGCGCCAGGGGAGAAGAGGGGCGGGGAGAGCAGGCTCTTTGACCCAGAGGAGGGAGGATCTCCACACCCGGCCACTCTGGCGCTGGGGCGCAACACTGAGGCCGGCGGGAAGCCGAGCCTGCCCGCGAAGAGACTGGGGATTCCGAGGCGGCTCCTGGGAGACCGGACGCGCGCGGCCTCCGCCGCTCCCAGTCCCGCCAGACCCGATGCCGGGCTGGAGAAGCGCGGGGGCCGACGCACCTCGGATAGGCGGGGGCAGGGGCAGGGGCAGCTCTCCTTTACCCTAGAGCGGCGACAGAAGCTCTTCGGGGGATCAGTGGCCAAGGGGGCGGACAGATTTGCACGGCGGATTCCTCCGAAGCAACCCGTGTGAAAGAAGCCAAGCGGCGGCTGCAGCCCGGGCCGCGATGGGGGTGACACCGCCCGTGGTCCCGCCCCTTCCCGTGGCCCCTCGGAGCCACTTCCGGCGGCAGCGTCCGGGCTAGTTCCCGGCGCGAGCGGCCGCGGGCCAGTTTCTATCTCCTCATCCAGGGCTTGCGGGCGAGGCCTGTTTTAAGTCTCCAGTAACCGAGCGGAGGCCCGGCAGGCGCGACCCGGGCTGCGTACGTCAGAGCTGCCTCCGAAGTGGTAAAATGTGCTGCGAGAAGTGGAGCCGCGTGGCGGAAATGTTTCTCTTCATTGAGGAGCGGGAGGATTGTAAGATACTGTGCCTTTGCTCCAGGGCATTTGTGGAGTAAGTAGAAAAGAGAATCTCTTCATGTTCTATTTCAATATGAACTGCTTAATCTGCTTCGCAGGGATCGAAAATTGTACAATTTGGGATTAAAAGGCTATTACATCAGAGACAGTGGCAACAATTCAGGTAATATAGTATAAAATTCTATAAACCTTTTTCTTAAAACTAAGCTAATAAATGGTGTCTATAGGAGACCAGGCGACAGAAGAAGAGGAAGGTGGTTATTCCTGTGGTACTGCAGAATCACATGACAGCAAAGGCATAGGCCTGGATGAAAGTGAACTTGATTCTGAGGCTGAACTCATGAGAAGTATGGGATTGCCACTTCAATTTGGTAGGATAACTGCACATAAGGATTTTGAGGTAAATATTAATTTACTTTTATTATTTCTCTCCATTTTATATTCAAGTTATTTATCTGATATAGGTATCTATGAATACTAGAAATAAAGTTAAAATAAAAAAGAAAAAACATCAAAAGAAATACTTAGATGAAATTGTGCAAGAATCTTGGAGAAAAGAATATGAAGAAGACGACATTTTGGCTTCAGATGATCCATCTTCAATTGAACAGTATGAGAACACCAGAACATATGAACTTCAAAGCAAAAAAGATACTGAGACAGAAAATCCTCCAGTTGAAAACACATTATCTCCAAAGCTAGAAATTACAGAGAAATGGGAAAAGTATTGGAATGAATATGGAGGAGGACTATTGTGGCAAAGTTGGCAAGAAAAACATCCGGGTCAAGCACTATCTTCTGAACCTTGGAACTTTCCTGATACAAAGGAAGAATGGGAGCAACATTATAGTCAACTTTATTGGTATTATTTGGAACAATTTCAGTATTGGGAAGCTCAGGGTTGGACTTTTGATGCCTCGCAAAGCTGTGATACAGATACTTACACATCTAAAACAGAAGCTGATGACAAGAACGATGAAAAATGCATGAAAGTTGACTTAGTATCTTTTCCATCTTCACCTATTATGGTTGATAATGATAGCTCTGGTACAAGTGATAAGGATCATAGTGAAATACTTGATGGAATTAGTAACATAAAACTGAATTCAGAGGAAGTAACACAGAGCCAATTAGATTCCTGTACAAGTCATGATGGTCATCAACAGCTAAGTGAAGTTAGTAGCAAAAGAGAGTGCCCTGCTTCCGGCCAAAGTGAACCACGTAATGGAGGAACCAATGAGGAAAGCAACTCATCGGGGAATACAAACACAGACCCACCAGCTGAGGGTAAGATTAACCAAGATTTATTCTGCCATGTAGAAAAGCTACTGCAATATTTCTGCCTCTTTAGATTCACAGAAGTCTTCAGGAGCAAACACAAGCAAAGACAGACCACATGCCAGTGGTACTGATGGAGATGAAAGTGAGGAAGACCCACCTGAGCATAAGCCAAGCAAACTGAAGAGGAGGTAAGTTACATGAGACCCCTCTCACCAGAGCGGGCTTATCACTGTTTACCTTTTCTTTATTTAGCCATGAACTGGACATTGATGAAAACCCAGCTTCAGACTTTGATGACAGTGGTTCCCTTCTAGGATTCAAGTATGGCTCAGGACAAAAGTAATTATTCATAAAAGCTATTGTTTTCCAGAAGTTGTGAATAACTTCTTTTGATCTGTCACAGATATGGTGGAATCCCAAATTTCAGTCATCGGCAGGTCAGGTATTTAGAGAAGAATGTGAAGCTTAAGTCTAAGTACCTAGACATGCGCAGACAAATAAAGATGAAAAACAAACACATCTTCTTTACCAAAGAGTCAGAAAAACCATTTTTCAAGAAAAGCAAAATTCTGAGTAAGGTATGTATAAATTTTGTTGCATATTTGTAGATTTCCTGCTCATGATGTCATCTTAAAATTTAAGGTAGAAAAATTCCTCACATGGGTTAATAAACCAATGGATGAAGAAGCATCACAGGAATCATCTTCTCATGACAATGTGCACGACGCTTCCACAAGTAGTGATTCAGAGGAACAAGACATGTCTGTTAAAAAAGGTGATGACCTACTGGAGACTAATAATCCAGAACCTGAAAAGTGTCAGAGCGTATCTTCAGCTGGTGAACTTGAAACAGAAAACTATGAAAGAGACAGCTTGCTAGCAACTGTTCCAGATGAGCAGGATTGTGTTACTCAAGAAGTGCCAGACTCCCGCCAGGCAGAAACTGAAGGTAACACTAAATATGCTTCAACTTGCTAATGGTGAGCATCTATATTCTTTGTATTTTATTTTAGCTGAAGTGAAAAAGAAGAAGAACAAGAAGAAGAACAAAAAGGTGAATGGTCTGCCTCCTGAAATAGCTGCTGTTCCTGAGCTGGCAAAATACTGGGCCCAGAGGTACAGGCTCTTCTCCCGTTTTGATGATGGGATTAAGTTGGACAGAGGTAAAGTATATATGTATTTTTTAGCTTTATTTAACATGCTAACACAAATACTCTTCCTTTGCAGAGGGCTGGTTTTCAGTTACACCCGAGAAGATTGCTGAACACATTGCTGGCCGTGTTAGTCAGTCCTTCAAGTGTGACGTTGTAGTAGACGCATTCTGTGGAGTTGGAGGAAATACCATTCAGTTTGCCTTAACAGGAATGAGAGGTAATTAGCCATCAATGGAAGTGAACTATTTTATTAACTCATTTTTTTCTTTTCCCACTTTTAGTGATTGCCATTGATATCGATCCTGTTAAGATTGCCCTTGCTCGCAATAATGCAGAAGTTTATGGGATAGCAGATAAGATAGAGTTCATCTGTGGAGATTTCTTGCTGCTGGCTTCTTTTTTAAAGGCTGATGTTGTGTTCCTCAGCCCACCTTGGGGAGGGCCAGACTATGCCACTGCAGAGACCTTTGACATTAGAACAATGATGTCTCCTGATGGATATCCTTTGGAAGTCTTAAGAGTTTACTGAAGTTTTCATTATTTTTCCTTAACTGCTGTCCACCTTTGAAATTTTCAGACTTTCTAAGAAGATCACTAATAATATTGTTTATTTTCTTCCAAGAAATGCTGATATTGACCAGGTAAGCCATTACTGAAAAACTTCCATGAGTGTTGTGTGTGACTTTCTTCTGTTCATCTTTTTAGGTGGCATCCTTAGCTGGGCCTGGAGGGCAAGTGGAAATAGAACAGAACTTCCTTAACAACAAATTGAAGACAATCACTGCATATTTTGGTGACCTAATTCGAAGACCAGCCTCTGAAACCTAACTATGCAGCAGTGCGAGGACAAAAGATCATGGAGTGGTCAAAATATTCAGATGAGACATTTGGCATGTCTTCCTTTATTCACTGATATTTTCTACCCATGGTCTTATATCACCGTATGAAATGGAAACTTACAGGACTTAAATATCAGTGAAATATTTTGAGATCTTTGAATAATTCCTTTAGAGGAATTATACAAAATTAATATATATGAGTCCTTTGTAATTTATTTTTTTTTGAGACAGGATCTCACTTTTACCGCCCAGGCTGGAGTGCAGTGCCATGATCACAGCTCACTGCAGGTTCAGCCTTCTGAGTTCAAGCAATCCTTCTGTCTCAGTCTCCTCAGTAGCTGGGGCTTTAGGTGGGCACTGCCACACCGTACTAATTTTTGTATTTTTTGTAGAGACGAGGTCCCACCATGTTGCCCAGGCTGGTGTCAAACTCCTGGGCTCAGTCAGTCCCCCCATCTCACCCTCCCCAAGTGCTGGAATTACAGGCGTGAGCTACTGTGCCCAGCCTTACGGACATCCTTTTGAATTATCTTTTTCACTCATAGAATATGAATACATTTATTTAGACTTTTTCTAGAACTTTCCTGTTTTCATGTCTTTGCTTCATCTGGAATTGGCTTAACACCCTTTTATAAAGTTTGTGTTTGTAAAATTTCCATTGTGACATCAATACGCAATATATTTTGTAATATAGGAGTTTCTATTTTTTTATTAAAATGGCAATGAAAGCAAGAGGGATATGTGTTGCTTAATTATTCATCTAAAAAGTTTGTTCAGTCATTTTTACAAGTAGGCAAAAAAATAGTGACATACAACACTTGTCCATTGAAGGTTAGACCTGGGACTTCTATATTTTAATAATATGAGCGTGTTAAACATTAAACAGAACATGATACTGGCTGGGATAAGATTAGAGAATTGAAACAAATTTGGGGAATTTCCAATAAATACTAGAAAATTAGACTAGAAAAATAGCTGTTATATAAATAACTTTGTTGGAATATGCTAATTTTAGTGTCTTGAAAGTTTACAATTTATCTGATTGCTCTGCAGTACAGTAGCAACTGAGCTGATCAATAAAGGTGAAATTACTTTTTCATTAATTCGCAATTTCAAAATCTGTCCAAATGTTCTTGGTTTTTAAACTTTATGTAGCATTCTTTTTTTTTTTTTTAGACAGAGTCTTGCTCTGTCGCCCAGGCTGGAGTGCAATGGCGTGATCTCAGCTTACTGCAACCTCCACCTCCTACCTCAGCCTCCCGAGTAGCTGGGACTACAGGCACCTGCCACCACATCCAGCTAATTTTTTATATTTTTAGTAGCTATGGGGTTTCACCGTGTTAGCCAGGATGGTCTCGATCTCCTGACCTTGTGATCCAACCACCTCAGCCTCCCGTAGTTCTGGGATTACAGGCGTGAGCCACCGCGCCTGGCTTTATGTAGCATTCTTAAAGTCACTAGGGAGATGGCAGGTGAAGTAAAGGCAGATTTCCAAAATCACTAATTTTTTTTAGTTTTTTGTCACTTAACCTTTCTTGCATATACTTCTTTCCACAGCTCATTTTCTTACTTGTATATTAATAAAGCTAACTCATCTTCCTGAATATACATGATTTTACATGAGAAGAGCAGGAAGCTTAGGCTTGGTTAGCTAAAACTAAGATATTGCTGCCCACTAATCACACAGGGATAAAACTAATAGACTGTTAAGATTGTCAGTACTCAATAGGATTTAAGAAGTGTTCTAGTCTATTGTGTGAATC